CCATGGGCACCTCCAAACCTGTCCCAGGGCAGGGGTTACAGCAGAGAGACCAGTGAGGGGCAGGGCAGGGCAGGCCAGGTGTCCTCGGTGGACATGCCCACAGCTGGCCCAGCCAAAGTGGACCTGATGAGCTGCCACGACAGATGGGCCTTCTCTGCCCAGCGACCCTCATGCCTCTCCAGGGCATCCGGGCCTGGGGGACGTGATCGCCATCAGTTCCGGAGCCACGCTGACTTGTGGCATGGCTGCTGTCCACACTGGGCCCAAAGTGTGGGCCCATAGGTGGCCTGAGGACTGGGGGCCCCAAAATTCTGTGACCCAGCTGGATGTGAACTCCCGCGGGGGCAGGGTGTCCCCTGGGCTCCAGGGGGCCTCAGGTTTCCTCTCGGGCATCTTCCTCCGTGGCTGTGCCCGTGCCTCCTATCTTCCTCAGTCCCCCACCATGCTACCGCAACCCCGGTCCAGTGTCCCCACCTCCACCGACCTTGACTCTGCTCTTGGGCCAGGGGTCTTCTTGGAGCTAGAACCGGACTCACTCCCTCCTTAAACCTCGGGGGCGGTGCTGCGCCTCCATGCAGCCACGACCACCGCCCTGAGCCGGCCGCAGCGCCACCTGCCTCCCCGCGGGCTCCTCCCGCCTCGTGGCCTTTGCCCTGCAGACCCCTCGCCCCCCTCGCCTTTCACCCCAGGTCTTCCTGCGCCCGGGCCGGGTGGGCCTTGGGGCTGCGCTGGACCCTGACCCAGCTGGTGCAGAACGGGGCTCTCATGGGCAGGCTCGGCCACGGGCGTTCGGGTGGGGCTGCGGCGACCACTCGCCTAAGGCCGGGGGACCCCGCCCCTCTTGGAGGGGATCGGGGCGGGGCCAATGGGGAGGCGGAGCCGCAGCGCAGCTCCGAGGGCTGGCGGCTCGGGGCGCCGAGGCTTCCGCGCCCGCTGGTTCCTCGCTCCGGGGCGGAGCTCGCGATAGCGACCGGGAGCAGGGCGCGGGGCGGGACCCAGGTCCGAGGCGAGGAAGCCGGAAGCCAGGCGCGGGGAGCCTCCCCCTTCGACTGCAGCCTCGCTCCGTGCCTTCTGCGCGCCTGGGATCCCGGAGCCTGCCTAGGTTCTGTGCGCTCCCGCCCAGGCCGGTGCCCGCCGCCCGCCTGCGCCCCAGGCAGGTCCCAGGCCTCCGGCTGCTCCCGGCCGAAGGTGGGGACAGGCAGTGGCAGGCACCACTAGCGAGGGCGTTTGGGAACCCAGGGTGACCACGGCGCAGCCATGGGGACCGCGCTTGTGTACCATGAGGACATGACGGCCACCCGGCTGCTCTGGGACGAGTAAGTGGGACCTGGCCGAGGTGGGGTGCGGGGACCTCTGAACTGAGCTCCTCATCTGCCCCAGCCCCGAGTGCGAGATCGAGCGTCCTGAGCGCCTGACCGCAGCCCTGGATCGCCTGCGGCAGCGCGGCCTGGAACAGAGGTGTCTGCGGTTGTCAGCCCGCGAGGCCTCGGAAGAGGAGCTGGGCCTGGTGCACAGGTCAGGACGGGGGCAGGCCCCACGATGGGGGGCCTGCCTCTCCTGCCTGCCCATCTGCATGCAGCCCAGAGTATGTATCCCTGGTCAGGGAGACCCAGGTCCTAGGCAAGGAGGAGCTGCAGGCGCTGTCCGGACAGTTCGACGCCATCTACTTCCACCCGGTGCGTGTCCCCGGACACACTCACCTGTGCAGCAGGGGGCTCATCTGCGCCCCTGCGCCCACAGAGTACCTTTCACTGCGCGCGGCTGGCCGCAGGGGCTGGACTGCAGCTGGTGGACGCTGTGCTCACTGGAGCTGTGCAAAATGGGCTTGCCCTGGTGAGGTGAGAGCTGCCCCTTCCCCTGGCTGCTCCTCGACGTGACCCAAATCCTACTCTCACGCCGTAGGCCTCCCGGGCACCATGGCCAGAGGGCGGCTGCCAACGGGTTCTGTGTGTTCAACAACGTGGCCATAGCAGCTGCACATGCCAAGCAGAAACACGGGCTACACAGGTGTGTGCCAGGCTGGCTGCAGGGGGGTGGGCGCCCCTTTGCCACCAGCGCTGTCTGTACCCAGGATCCTCGTCGTGGACTGGGATGTGCACCATGGCCAGGGGATCCAGTATCTCTTTGAGGATGACCCCAGGTGAGCAGGGGTGCGGAAACCACCCTTCCCTGTTTGACCTCTGGCCCTGGCTGGCTGTTGGCAGCGTCCTTTACTTCTCCTGGCACCGCTATGAGCATGGGCGCTTCTGGCCTTTCCTGCGAGAGTCAGATGCAGACGCAGTGGGGCGGGGACAGGGCCTCGGCTTCACTGTCAACCTGCCCTGGAACCAGGTGCCCACCCTCAAGCCCCAGGTCCCCACCCAAGTTCAGGATGTAGCCTGGGATGTCCTGCCAGGTTGGGATGGGAAACGCTGACTACGTGGCTGCCTTCCTGCACCTGCTGCTCCCACTGGCCTTTGAGGTGACTGCACGGAGGGCTCCCCCAGGGCAGCCGTCGACCCTCCCCACTCCGGCCTGGCCTGTAGTTTGACCCTGAGCTGGTGCTGGTCTCGGCAGGATTTGACTCAGCCATCGGGGACCCTGAGGTGAGGGCCTTGCCTTGCCAGGGAGGGCTTCTAGGTCCCCCATCACACATGGCTCTGGTTCCAGGGGCAAATGCAGGCCACGCCAGAGTGCTTCGCCCACCTCACACAGCTGCTGCAGGTGCTGGCCGGCGGCCGGGTCTGTGCCGTGCTGGAGGTGACTGGGGAGGGCACACAGGGAGGGTCTCTCTGCCCCAATCATGTCTCCACCCTCCTCCCAGGGCGGCTACCACCTGGAGTCACTGGCGGAGTCAGTGTGCATGACAGTACAGACGCTGCTGGGTGACCCGGCCCCACCCCTGTCAGGGCCAATGGCGCCATGTCAGAGGTGCGAGGGGAGGTAGGGCGGGCAGGGCCGGGCAGGTGTCACGACTGTTGTGTCTCCCTCACAGTGCCCTAGAGTCCATCCAGAGTGCCCGTGCTGCCCAGGCCCCGCACTGGAAGAGCCTCCAGCAGCAAGGTCAGTGTGGCCGGGTGCTAGGCTGCAGGATCGTGCAGTGGCTATGACTCCGAACTGTCCCTAGATGTGACCGCTGTGCCGATGAGCCCCAGCAGCCACTCCCCAGAGGGGAGGCCTCCACCTCTGCTGCCTGGGGGTCCAGTGTGTAAGGCAGCTGCATCTGCACCGAGCTCCCTCCTGGACCAGCCGTGCCTCTGCCCCGCACCCTCTGTCCGCACCGCTGTTGCCCTGACAACGCCGGATATCACATTGGTTCTGCCCCCTGACGTCATCCAACAGGAAGCGTCAGCCCTGAGGGAGGAGACAGAAGCCTGGGCCAGGTGGGCAGGGCTGGCCTGGGGAGAAGGATGGGGTCTGTGTGTCCCTCTGGTCTGTCCACCACAGGCCACACGAGTCCCTGGCCCGGGAGGAGGCCCTCACTGCACTTGGGAAGCTCCTGTACCTCTTAGATGGGATGCTGGATGGGCAGGTGGGAGCACCTGGGAGGGGTTGGGGATGCTGGCCTCATTCTCCACTGTTTATTCATCCCACAGGTGAACAGTGGTATAGCAGCCACTCCAGCCTCTGCTGCAGCAGCCACCCTGGATGTGGCTGTTCGGAGAGGCCTGTCCCACGGAGCCCAGAGGTAAGCCTCACTTGGCCATCCTGAGCCTCTGAAACACCTGTCCTGAGGCCAGCTCTTCTTCCAGGCTGCTGTGCGTGGCCCTGGGACAGCTGGACCGGCCTCCAGACCTCGCCCATGACGGGTAGGACTCTCAGGTCTTGCATATGTCCAGCCGGCCTTACACTTATGCACCTGTGTCCTGGAAGGAGGAGTCTGTGGCTGAACATCAGGGGCAAGGAGGCGGCTGCCCTATCCATGTTCCATGTCTCCACGCCACTGCCAGTGGTGAGTGACCATGCCACGCGGCAAGGCAGGTGAGATGAGGAGCTGGGCTCTGCTGTCCCCACAGATGACCGGTGGTTTCCTGAGCTGCATCTTGGGCTTGGTGCTGCCCCTGGCCTATGGCTTCCAGCCTGACCTGGTGCTGGTGGCGCTGGGGCCTGGCCATGGCCTGCAGGGCCCCCACGCTGCACTCCTGGCTGCAATGCTTCGGGGGCTGGCAGGGGGCCGAGTCCTGGCCCTCCTGGAGGAGGTAAGCTGGGCAGGGTGGAGGTGCTGCGGGGTAGTGACTGCTTCCGTCTTCGCCCCTGGTCCAGAACTCCACACCCCAGCTAGCAGGGATCCTGGCCCGGGTGCTGAATGGAGAGGCACCTCCTAGCCTAGGCCCTTCCTCTGTGGCCTCCCCAGAGGACGTCCAGGCCCTGATGTACCTGAGAGGGCAGCTGGAGCCTCAGTGGAAGATGTTGCAGGTGAGGCTGACTGCGGAGGCATGGCCCTGCCCAACTGCGCGCCTCTTCTCGGCTCCTCCTGTAGTGCCATCCTCACCTGGTGGCTTGAAATCGGCCAAGGTGGGAGCATTTACACCGCAGAAATGACACCGCACGCCAGCGCCCCGCGGCCGCGATCCGGACCCCAAGCCCACGGCTCCCTCGACTCTGGGGCACGGAACCCCGCCCACTCCCAATCCCCGCGCCCCGCCCTCTCCCACCCGTGCTTCCCCCGCTCCACCCCTCACCTCACCTCGCCCCCGCCCCACCCATCGCGCCCCGGCCCGTCCCATCGAGGCCCATGCAACCCACGCTCGGTCCCGTTCCGGCCCCTGCGCCCCGCTGCGCTTCGCTCCCCGCCCTTGCGCCGTTAGTAAACATCGCTCAAACGAAACGCTGGCTCTGCCTCCTTTACTGAGCACGCTC